TCGGGTTCGAGCAATTCTCCTGCCTCAGCCTCTTGAGTAGATGGGACTACAGGCGCCCGCCACCATGCCCGGCTAATTTTTGTATTTTTAGTAGAGACGGGGCTTCACCATGTTGGCCAGGATGGTCTCAATCTCTTGACCTCATGATCCGCCCGCGTCGGCCTCCCAACTTGCTGGGATTACAGGCTTGAGCTACCGCGCCCGGCCTATCCAATAGACATTCTTGCAGACGTGTTCAAATACTTTGGTTCAAGAATGTTCACTGCAGCATTATCTTAATAATGAAAGGCCGGAATCCACCCATATGTCCATCAATAGGGGTCTGAGTAAGTAACATGTGGGCATCCTTAAAACTGCTTAGCATGCAACTGTTAAAATGAGAGGAGGATATCCACGCGCTGACAAGGGACAGCCTCCATGATACACTGAGTCAAAAAAGCCAGGTGCAGAAATGTGTGGAGTATGCCGCTGTTTGGGTCAAAGGGATGAGGACAGGCACATATATTAACAAGTTTGTACAAGCACAAATAAATACAACTATATATAAATAGCTCTGGAAACTCACAAGTGGTTGCCTCACAAATAGGGGCTATTTAAGGACTAGGAGGTTTGAAAACAATTTTTCAAATCATTGTAAATATATTATTTAAAAAAAAACCCTACGCCGATATGCATCAATCCATGCTCTTTTGGTAACTTTTACTCTGTGTGGAGCTGACATCAAAAACATGCCCAAAACTCTGCTTTGAAGGCCTGTAGGGGTGGGGGAGGATCTTTAATTTCCTCGCGCAGTGAAGCCAATAAAAGGTACGAATAGATTCAGCCCAACCTCGTGCTCTGTGGCTCCAGGGCTTTCCCCTCCCCGCCCTCCCCCAGCCCGGCTGCCAGCCTCCGGTGCCCTGGGATTTTGAGGACTGGCTGGAGTCCCTGCTTCACCCTTAGAGGGCGGTAGCGGGGCGTCTCGTGGACGCATGCGCCCCAAATTGCGCTCGGGGAATTAAAAGAGGGGAAAAAAAGCCCGAAGAAAACTCACGCCCCAAACAAAACGCAAGGAGAGGAGGGCGCGCGGCCTGCAGCCCTCGCCCGCGTCCCCGGCCGCGGCGTGATGCGCGCGGACCAGCCCGCGACGCCCGGGCTGCCGCTGTCCCCGCACCTGGACGCTGGCGCGGTGGCCGCGCCCCAGCCTCGATCGCTCGCCGCGGCGACTCGGCCCCAGGCTTCCGGCGCCGGTGGGGGCCCTCGCTCTCCATGGGGCTGAGGGACTGGCTGAGAACCGTGTGCTGCTGCTGCGGGTGCGAGTGCTTGGAGGAGCGCGCCCTGCCTGAGAAGGAGCCCCTCGTCAGGTGGGTGCGCCGCCCGGGCCGGGATCTGGGCTAAACCCCAATCTTTCCTTTTTTTATACAACAGTGATAACAATCCATATTCCTCATTTGGAGCAACTCTGGTGAGGGATGATGAGAAGAATTTATGGAGTATGCCCCATGATGTGTCCCACACAGAGGCAGACGACGACAGAACCCTGTACAATTTGATAGTCATTCGTAATCAGCAGGCCAAAGACTCAGAGGTGAGCACCTTTTGATGTCTTGCTGTGCGCGGTCTGTTTACCAACAGACAAACCTTTCTTAAAGGGAGTGCTCCAGAGTGGTGAGACATCCAAGCTAAAGCATAAAGCCAACCATTGTTGGGAGTTATTGACGGCCCCTCTAAGTCTTGAAGGTGCCAGACCGCTGGGCACAGGCCTCTCCTGGCCTCCACCCCCTGCCAACCGCTACTCCAAGGTTAGTCCAGTCTTTTGCCTATCCTCTCAGTCATAAATAAAACTAAACTTTTATTTTCCTGCAGGAGTGGCAGAAGCTCAACTATGATATCCATACCCTGCGGCAGGTTCGAAGGGAAGTAAGAAACAGATGGAAGTGCATCTTAGAAGATTTAGGTAAGTCTAAAAGAGATTGTGAAATGGTAAAACTTTACATGAGTGGTCCATTTTTCTACCTTAGGTTTTCAAAAGGAAGCTGACTCTTTGTTGTCAGTGACTAAACTCAGCACCATCAGTGATTCTAAAAACACAAGGAAAGCTCGAGAGATGTTGTTAAAACTGGCTGAAGAAACCAATATTTTCCCAACAAGTTGGGAGCTCTCAGAGAGATATCTCTTTGTTGTGGTAAGTGGATGCTTTTTTTCATTTGCCCTAATGCAGTTTTTTGGTTTGTTGTTTGTTTTTGCAGGACCGTCTCATTGCACTTGATGCTGCAGAAGAGTTCTTTAAGCTTGCTCGTCGAACTTACCCCAAGAAGCCTGGGGTTCCATGCCTGGCAGATGGCCAGAAAGAACTGCACTACCTTCCGTTTCCAAGTCCCTAAAGGAGAGGCTCAGGGGCAGAATGGGAATTCTTCCATGAGGACTCAGCAGTCAACCAAAGTTGGACAATTACATGTAGAAGAGAGTGAGCAAATAGAGTTTGCTTAGTGAAAAATGATACTGAATTCTACATAAATGTAAAGTCTTTAATCTGAGGACCCTGCCCCATGAATTGTGCAGGCTGCATTGAAACGCCTTGGTGATCTCATATTTAGGAAGAAAGTTAAAGAGTTGGTCAGATGGATAGTTCATAATGGGTGGTTCCATTCTGAGAGCCCATTGCCCCAGCTTTGGTTTTAGTTGTGTCATAATCTCTGATCATTAATCCTACTGACTGAGTGGACTATTTCAGTTAATAAAACAATATGATTAATAGAGAGAGCTGTCATTGAGTCCCAAAATGGATTGCCAGTTTTAAAATAATTATTATAAAATGTATGCTAACCCCAAAATAATACTAGGCATGAGGTGACCTCTCTGATTTGGTCACCTTGTAGAACCTTGGAGGGTGTCAGGGCATCTCTTTGAGTATCAGTTATGATTATTCAGAAGTATAGATGTATCAAATGATAGAAATGACAAGGAATGGCTGGGCGTGGTGGCTCATGCCTGTAATCCCAGCACTTTGGGAGGCCAAGGTGGGTGGATCATGAGGTCAGGAGTTCAAGACCAGCCTGACCAACATGGTGAAACCCTGTCTCTACTAAAAATACAAAAATTAGCCAGGTGTGATGGCACGCGCTTGTAATCCCAGCTACCCAGGAGGCTGAGGTAGGAGAATCGCTTGAGCCCGGGCAGTGGAGGTTACAGTGAGCCGAGATTGCACCATTGCACTCCAGCCTGGGCGACAGAGCGAGACTCCGTCTCAAAAAAAAAAAAAAAAAAAAAAAAAAAGAGTTATGTATTCATGTGTTGTACTTGCATTTTAAATTCCCAACATTATTGATATCTGGTTCTCTCATCTTTGTATATTGTCCATTTCTATTCCAAAAGCCTTTCGCTCTTTTTTTTTTTTTTTTTTTTTTTGATGGACTCTCGCTCTGTCGCCCAGGCTGGAGTACAGTGGTGCGATCTCGGCTCACTGCAACCTCCGCCTTCCGGTTTCAAGTGATTCCCCTGCCTCAGCCTCTGGAGTAGCTGGAACTACAGGCGCGTGCCACCACACCTGGCTAATTTTTTGTATTTTTAGTAGAGACGGGGTTTCACCATGTTAGCCACGATGGTCTCGATCTCCTGACCTCGTCATCCGCCTGCCCCAGCCTCCCAAAGTGCTGGGATTACAGGCGTGAGTCACCGCGCCCGGCCAAGCCCTTGGCATTTTATCTGGAATAGCATCTGTAAACTGAAGTGTTTGACCTCTGTTTTCTTCTCTCCTCTTTCATCTGTTTCTGATTCGTTGGCTGGCAGCTGCACCTGTGGGGGGACCTCTCATGCAGACTTGCACATATGCAGGGAGTATTGCACTGAAGATCTTTGCTGGACCTTCTTCTCTTCAGAAGATAATTTTCAAAAGGGAGCAATGCTGTGAATGCAGCTTGCTTCTCTCTACAGATTGAGAAGTCCAGCTTCAAAAGTTACTTGCCACTTAAGCAAGGAACTTGTCAAGAGATCATGGTTCATGTTACTGAAAAGACTTTAAGGATTTGTAAGGTTAATCCATAGATTGCTGAGAAAAATGGAAATATTTTTATTTTTACAGATTTTGCACTTCTGAATTCAGGTTAAAAACTAACTTGTATTTAGTCTGCTTAGAGGACTGTGACTTGAAAATTTTTATATACCAATGAGCTTTTTGGTAGCGTCCACAATGTTTAAAATATTTCATAGGCGAGATCCGTGTTCTCCATTTATTAATGCATTGTAGACCAATTTAACTGCTGTGTTTCAGGAAAATTCTTCCTAGTTTAATAAGCAAGCTAAAAGTTTTATTTTTTATATTTAGTGCTTAATCTTTGCCTCATGTTATGTAAAATTAGCCTGCAGATATTTTCTCTCAATTCTGTAGACTCTCGCAAGATAAACATTCAAACAGTGAAACAAACAATAAAATAAATAAACCTAAGGATGTCGTATTGTTTTACTCTCGGTCTCAGAATTTGTATTTTGCCTTTCTGCCTTTTTTATGTCAAAATAGATGAGATTGTGTGCATCTATAAATTGTTACCACAGTATTTTTGATAATGAATAAGGATAGGACTATCTCTGTGATTATTAAAATACATGGAATTATCCAGGAAATTTTCCTTACAAGGAATTAAAAGACTCCTGTATTTACTTTTCAGCTGGATGTGTGTTATATTTCTGACATAAGAA